TTTTAATAGAGACAGGGTTTCACCATGTTAGCCAGGATGGTCTTGATCTCCTGACCTCGTGATCTGCCCGCCTCGGCCTCCCAAAGTGCTGGGATTACAGGCGTGAGCCACCGCGCCTGGCCTGAAATATTTTTAAAAAGCAGTAAAATGTATGTAATTTTAAACCTGTGTAGTGAAGCTGTGTGCTCTGCTCAATAGCTGCAGAGTTTTTCTTTGTTTCATGTTTATTTAGAATGTAAAACTTAGATATTTACATTTTAGTCCATTAAATCATGAAAAGAACTCTGATTTAGCAGGAAAGTCAGTTTTTAAAGTTAATGATAGCTTTAAATGTAAATGTAATGATAGTTCCATGTAAATGGAACTGTGATGCTGGGCCAGTGTTCACATCCATCTGACACCCAAGTGTCTGAGCTTTCAACTTTTCTCAGATTGCTAGTGAAAACAGCTTTATGTGACAAAAAGATAAAGAATAAGAAAGAGACAACCGAAGAGGACTATAACTAGGATTTTTTAATGGCTAGATTGAATTGCTGTCAAAGGTTAGATGATTAATTTCACCTCCTGCCCCTGGAAATTTCTAGGTTATCCTCACTTCAAGACTTGTAGCAGCTCCAAAGCTACTCATTCATTGAAAAATAGCTTGTCAAATGCTCACTGTAGATGAAACATTGGGGTAGGCTCAAGGGATACAAAGATGAAAAAGTGTCTCTGTATTTCAGCTCTGTGCTGGTTTAGAATGATACCATCCCTACCGTCACCATCCATGTCTGGAGTAATGACAACCTCCTGTTGTTCTAGTAACACCCTAGGTTTATCTCTGTCATGGCATCTACTACCATTCCCTGCAGTAGTGAGTTCCTTGAGGCAAGATATTTTTGTTTGTTTTATCTTTATGTGTCCTTGATCCTCAGAGTGTCTGGATTCCGCAGGCTTCTCAATAGCTGTTGAAAGAAGGGAGGAATGGAGGAAGACAGTTTTGCTGCCTTCAAAGAGCTCATCAACTTGAGGTGTAATCATATCGTTACAGTATAGAATTATTAATACTAAAAATGATACTTTAAATTGTAGCATAATGTTTGAACAAAATATTGTGGGACTACAGAGAAAAGTATGGCTAACTCTGCCCTGGGGGAATGGGAATAAACTTACCAAAAAGCAAATCTGTTAGTTTTGTACTTTCTCATACTCTTTGAGATTTCCTAAATGCTGAAATTGATAAGCACAGAAGATAGAGACTGATATAATTTTGTATTATGTCTAGTCTGCTTTCAAGAACAAGTACTACAGTATTAGAAGAGACACTGAAGGCCAGGCATGGGGGCTCACACCTGTAATCTCAGCACTTTGAGAGGCTGAAGCGGGTGGATTGCTTGAACTCATGAGTTCAAGACCAGCCTGGGAAACATGGCAAAACCCCATCTCTAAAAAAATACAAAAATTAGTCAGGTGTGGTGCTGCACACCTGTAGTCCCCGTTACTCAAGAAGGTGAGGTGGGAGCCTGGAGCTTGAGCTTGGGAGGTGGAGGTTGCAGTGTGCTGAGATCTTGCCACTGAACTCCTGCCTGAGCAATAGAGAGCCAGACCTTGTCTCAAAAAGAAAAAAAAAGAAGAAGAAGAAGAAGAAAAGACAGTGAGGATTGCTGATGTGGAAAAATGGAAGAATTTGGGGGTTTGCTTTAGGTGTATTATTAATCACTTTAAATGAAGTGCTGGAATTACAGGCATGAGCCACCGCACCCAGCATAAAGATGGTTTTAATTCTGTCATTGATGTATTTGTCTTCTGTATGTGTTTTTTCTTTTATTCTTTTATTATTGTCTTTTTAAAAATTGAACTTTTTTGTAGTGTATCATTTTGATTTCCCTTTCTTTCACTGTATATTTTTAATGTATTTTCTTAGTGGTTACCTTGGCGATTCCAATTAATATCTTAAACTTATAAACCTAGTTTGAATATATCAATTTAGTTTCAAGAGTATACAGATACTTTGCTTGTGCACATCTCCATTCCTCCCCCGTAATATTATAATTGTCACAAATTACACCTTTATACTTTCCAGTAACATATTATAATTATTGCTTTATGAACTTGTTTATTAAACCATATGGGAAAAACAGAAGTTACAAACCATATGAAAAGTATGAAAACAGTGGATTTATATTTAGCTTTATAGATACCTTTATCAGTGGTTTTAAAAATTTTTTTCACAGTTTTAAGTTACTGTCTAGTGTCCTTTCATTGCAGCCCAAATGTCTTTCACATTTTTTGTAGGGCACTGTACTGACAAAAAAAAAAACTGTGTCAGCTATTGTTTAACTAGAAATATCTTAATTTCTGCTTGCTTAAAAAAAATAATAATGATGATAATAATAATAATAATGATGATGATGATGATGATGATGATGATGATGATGATGCTTGAAAGATAGTTTTGCTGGGTATAAAATTCTTGATTGACAGTTTTTTTTTTTCTTCTCCTTTCCCACTGCTATCCCACTGCTTTCTAGTCTCCATAGTTTCTGAGAAGAAATCTGCTGTTTATCTTACTGAGGCTCCATTGTACATGAAGAGTCACTTCTGTCACTGTTTTCAAAATTCTTTCTATTTCTTTAGGTTCTGACAATTTGACTGTAATGTTTCTTGTGTGGAGCTCTTTGAGTTTATCTGCTGGTAGTTTATTGAGCTTCTAGGATGTGTGTATTGATGTATTTTGGAAGTATTTTTCCATTAAGACTTCAAATACTTTTCTGTCATATTTCCTTCTGGGACACCTATATGTGTATATTAGTATGTTTGATGATATCCTACTGGTGCCTCAGGCTCTGTTCATTTTACTTCATTTGTTTTTCTGCTTCTCATATTGAAGATAAGACAGCCTCACTGTTCTTATCTTCAGGTTCACTGAACCTTTCTAACTCCTCCTCATATCTGCTTTTGAGCCCCTCTATTGAGTTTTTCTTACTTCAGTTAGTCTGCTTTTTAGCTCCAGAATATGTTTGGTTCCGTTTCATAATTTCTGTCTTCCTACTGATATTCTCATTTTTTTCATACACTGTTTTGCTAATTTTTTTGTTGATGGTTTTCTTTAGCTCATTCAACATATTTAAGACAGTAGATAGTTGATTTAACACCTTCAACTAATAACTACAATGGGCTTTAACGGGAGAGTTTCTGTCAAATCTTTTTTGTTGTTTCTTTATTTTCATTATGTTATTTTTTGGTTTTTGAGAACTGTATTTTGTATCTTATTTTTATTTATTCATTTGTTTTGAGGCAGTGTTTCACTCTGTTGCCCAGACTGACGTGCAGGGCATGATCATGGCTCACTGCAGCTTCAACCTCCTGGATGCCACCATGCCCAGCTATTTTTTTTTTTATTTTTCATAGATATGAGGTCTCATTATGTTGCCCAGGCTGGTCTTGAATTCCTGGGCTCAAGGAATCCTCCTGCCTCCACCTCCCAAAGTGGAGAGATTACATATGTGGGCTACCATGCCCGGTGAGAACTAGACCTTTTAAACATTATGTTGTGGTAGATCTGGAAATGTAATCCTTCCACTCTCCAGGGATTGCTGAATCTTACTTGTTGAGGGTTAAAGTGATGATCTGTTTGTGACTTTTGTAAACTGTTTTTGCAAGGTGTGTAGTTTTTGTTATAATGTGGTCACTGAAGTTTCTTCTGTTTCCTCTGTGGTCAGCTATTGACCTGATAAAGATTGCTTTCAATATCTGGCCTCAAAAAGGAGAAAGAAAAACAAACACACACACATTGTCTTTATATAATAAATTCCTTGGAAGTTTCTTAGGTCCGTGGGTATTGAAGTAGGTGGCCAGCTTTTGTATTGGTTTCTCAGTAATCAAAAGCAACAATGAGATCATGCAATCCAGTATTTGGAAGACTAGTTCCTTTTTGTGTACCCTGGCTCCAGGAAGCCACACTAGGAATGCAGGAGGCTGTCTCCAGGCTGCTTCTTGGAGCTGTTGGGATTGTGGCTGTGGAATGAGTGATAGCTGCTACCATGAAAGATGGCAATTCCATGACATTTGTCACCCTCTTTTACCATACGCCAGAGTTCCAAAATAGTCACTTCAGATCATTTCTGTCAATTGCATCTTTAGATGCTATCTTCTTGGCCTTTTTTTTCCCTCCTTACAAGCAGGATACCTGAAATGCCGAAACGTAATGTATATATTTTTGCAGTCATTTAGAAAGCATGAGGGACTGGTAATTTAATTCAGAAAGCCTATTCAAAAACCCATGTCTATTTGACTAATCCAGAAATTCTGGAAAGAAATATACCTGCTATCACATCTGGTTAAGACCTTGGTTGTGTTCTGTACAAGTTGCAAACCCACAGGCTCCTTTCCCACCATTTAGCGGAACCTGAGTTGAGTCACGTGCCTTGGCTACTGAAGAAACCACCAATCAGGTTTTAGTTTTATCCATGTGTGGGTGTTAGTAATATCCAATTAGTAGAAAAAGAGTGTCTTAATACTGAGGGACCAGTCGGAAAGCTGTCTGACAGGGAGAAAGTCTCATATAAAAACAGACAGTAGCTTCCTGTTATATCACATTCCCACTCAGCAGAGAAGCTGTAAGTGGACTCAGGGTCATTCCCCAGCTCAAGAAATAAATATTCCACATCTTGAGTATTAATGTGTTTTGTTTGTATTTTTCAGAAACTATGTATTCTTTTAAGTCTTATTAAAGTCAAGATGAAATATGTAAAAAGCCATTGTTTTTATTTTATTTTATCCAACTGTATAATTATTGTATGTTTATATTGTACATATTAGAGCATATGAATAATGCTTATTAACTCTGGGACTTTGCTATATTAAGAAACTGTTTCTGTTATCCGTATTTGGCTGTCATGTTTTAGTTTACTGTATGTAGGCTGGATTTATTTTCTTTTAACATGTCTTAATATTGGGTTTTGTTTCAGTTCCCTTGAGTAAACGTGTAACTGTTGACCTGTTTATTCATGTTGTGTTTTAAAATCGTCCCCTGAAAATACAGTATGCAAATTATATACTATATTTAGATCGGAGGGCTTTTTTCTCCAGTAAAATTTGGATTCACCTTTATAGACTTGGCCAGGAAGTATATATTCTGAACCAGGGAAAGAAATGCTAAAAACCAAATTGACAAAGTAGACAGATGGAAGACCAACAACATCTGCATTAAGAAGTTGAGTAAATGGGAGATTTAATAATCCACATGAACGTATATTTTTCTTCATGTTTCTCTTCAGGATGACGTAGCTTTGCCAAAGACTTAGAAGCTAAGCAGAAAATGAGCTTAACATCCTGGTTTTTGGTGAGCAGTGGAGGCACTCGCCACAGGCTGCCACGAGAAATGATTTTTGTTGGAAGAGATGACTGTGAGCTCATGTTGCAGGTAATTGTGTCAAGCTTCTCTATATGTGTTTATTATATTTATTAACTGACAACATTCCTTTCAGTCTCGTAGTGTGGATAAGCAACACGCTGTCATCAACTATGATGCGTCTACGGATGAGCATTTAGTGAAGGATTTGGGCAGCCTCAATGGGGTAAGTCAATGGTTTATTTTTTGTCTTGTTTGGTAACCTAACATCTTTTTTTGTTTCCTTGTAGACTTTTGTGAATGATGTAAGGATTCCGGAACAGACTTATATCACCTTGAAACTTGAAGATAAGCTGAGATTTGGATATGATATCCTTAAATGGTTTTATGTACTTATTAAATTGAGGTTATATTCTTCCTTAGCCCCGTTTACATACAAATCTTTTCACTGTAGTACAAGGAGAAATGAGGGTCCCTGAAGAAGCTCTTAAGGTAACAGTTTTTACTTAACTTCTTTTGCAAATATGTTTCACTTCCATTTTTAAATGTTTTATAGCATGAGAAGTTTACCATTCAGCTTCAGTTGTCCCAAAAATCTTCAGAATCAGAATTATCCAAATCTGCAAGTGCCAAAAGCATAGATTCAAAGGTAGCAGACGCTGCTACTGAAGTGCAGCACAAAACTACTGAAGCACTGAAATCCGAGGAAAAAGCCATGGGTAAGCTGGCCTCTCTCGAAAGACCATCTTTAGCTTTAGACAGATTTTTCCCACCTCTTTCCAGATATTTCTGCTATGCCCCGTGGTACTCCATTATATGGGCAGCCGTCATGGTGGGGGGATGATGAGGTGGATGAAAAAAGAGCTTTCAAGACAAATGGCAAACCTGAAGAAAAAAACCATGAAGCTGGAACATCAGGTAAAAAAATCTCAGTCACTGTGACATTAAGTTATTTTGAATTTTCTCTTATTTTTCTCATTAGGGTGCGGCATAGATGCCAAGCAAGTTGAGGAACAATCTGCAGCTGCAAATGAAGAAGTACTTTTTCCTTTCTGTAGGGAACCAAGTTATTTTGAAATCCCTACAAAAGAATTCCAGCAACCATCACAAATAACAGAAAGCACTATTCATGAAATCCCAACAAAAGACACGCCAAGTTCCCATATAACAGGTGCAGGGCATGCTTCATTTACCATTGAATTTGATGACAGTACCCCAGGGAAGGTAACTATTAGAGACCATGTGACAAAGTTTACTTCTGATCAGCGCCACAAGTCCAAGAAGTCTTCTCCTGGAACTCAAGACTTGCTGGGGATTCAAACAGGAATGATGGCACCCGAAAACAAAGTTGCTGACTGGCTAGCACAAAACAACCCTCCTCAAATGCTATGGGAAAGAACAGAAGAGGATTCTAAAAGCATTAAAAGTGATGTTCCAGTGTACTTGAAAAGGTTGAAAGGTAAAGTGATTTGATCATTCAGAACTTCCTACTTCTCTATTGTGTGTTTTCTTTTTGTATCCAGGAAATAAACATGATGATGGTACGCAAAGTGATTCAGAGAACGCTGGGGCTCACAGGCGCTGTAGCAAACGTGCAACTCTTGAGGAACACTTAAGACGCCACCATTCAGAACACAAAAAGCTACAGAAGGTCCAGGCTACTGAAAAGCATCAAGACCAAGCTGTTGTAAGTCAAACTGCTTTTATGATTGCATTCTTTGATGAAGACAATCCCAGAAAAAGAAGGTCGTATTCTTTTACTCAAAGTGCGGGAATCTTGTGTCAGGAAACTACATATTCAACACCACATACAAAACTTGAGAAAGCAAAGTCTCCAACAGCAGATGCCAAAGTGGTTTCTTTGTCTTTACAGACTAGCTCTGCGCATCACAGAGGGGGGCATGGTGTTCCACATGGGAAATTGTTAAAACAGAAATCAGAGGAGCCATCGGTGTCAATACCCTTCCTACAAACTGCATTATTAAGAAGTTCAGGGAGTCTTGGGCACAGACCAAGCCAGGAGATGGATAAAATGTTAAAAAATCAAGCAACTTCTGCTACTTCTGAAAAGGATAATGATGATGACCAAAGTGACAAGGGTACTTATACCATTGAGTTAGAGAATCCCAACAGTGAGGAAGTGGAAGCAAGAAAAATGATTGACAAGGTAAATAATTGAAATTTGAGTGTGATCTTAGTGTTTTCATTTATAAAATAATTTTTCCCTCTAGGTGTTTGGAGTAGATGACAATCAGGATTATAATAGGCCTGTTATCAACGAAAAACATAAAGATCTAATAAAAGATTGGGCTCTCAGTTCTGCTGCAGCAGTAATGGAAGAAAGAAAACCACTGACTACATCTGGATTTCACCACTCAGAGGTATACATCTCTTCTGTGTACCTATTTGAATGCATGATTTTGTTTTCTTATTTTTCTCCTTTAGGAAGGCACATCTTCATCTGGAAGCAAACGTTGGGTTTCACAGTGGGCTAGTTTGGCTGCCAATCATACAAGGCATGATCAAGAAGAAAGGATAATGGAATTTTCTGCACCTCTTCCTTTAGAGAATGGTATTCTCTTTCTCTCTTTCATTCTTTATCCCTCAATTCCTTCTTTGTGGTTTTTATTTCATAGAGACAGAGATCAGTGAGTCTGGCATGACAGTGAGAAGTACTGGCTCTGCAACTTCCTTGGCTAGCCAGGGAGAGAGAAGGAGACGAACTCTTCCCCAGCTTCCAAATGAAGAAAAGTCTCTTGAGAGCCACAGAGCAAAGGTTGTAACACAGAGGTCAGAGATAGGAGAAAAACAAGACACAGAACTTCAGGAGAAAGAAACACCTACACAGGTATACCAGAAAGATAAACAAGATGCTGACAGACCCTTGAGTAAAATGAACAGGGCAGTAAATGGAGAGACTCTCAAAACTGGTGGAGATAATAAAACCCTACTTCACTTAGGCAGCTCTGCTCCTGGAAAAGAGAAAAGTGAAACTGATAAGGAAACTTCTTTGGTAAAGCAAACATTAGCAAAACTTCAACAACAAGAACAAAGGGAGGAGGCTCAGTGGACACCTACTAAATTGTCTTCCAAAAATGTTTCAGGTCAGACAGATAAATGTAGGGAGGAAACTTTTAAACAAGAATCACAACCTCCAGAAAAAAATTCAGGACATTCTACAAGCAAAGGAGACAGAGTGGCACAAAGTGAGAGCAAGAGAAGAAAAGCTGAGGAAATTCTGAAAAGTCAGACTCCAAAGGGAGGAGACAAGAAGGAATCCTCCAAGTCATTAGTGCGACAAGGGAGCTTCACTATAGAAAAACCCAGCCCAAACATACCCATAGAACTTATTCCCCATATAAATAAACAGACTTCCTCTACTCCTTCTTCTTTAGCATTAACATCTGCAAGTAGAATACGAGAAAGAAGTGAGTCTTTGGATCCTGATTCTAGTATGGACACAACCCTTATTCTAAAAGACACAGAAGCAGTAATGGCTTTTCTAGAAGCTAAACTACGTGAAGATAATAAAACTGATGAAGGACCAGATACTCCCAGTTATAATAGAGACAATTCTATTTCACCAGAATCTGATGTAGATACAGCTAGTACAATCAGTCTGGTTACTGGAGAAACTGAAAGAAAGTCAACCCAAAAGCGAAAGAGTTTCACTAGCCTCTATAAAGATAGGTGTTCCACAGGTTCTCCTTCCAAAGATGTTACAAAATCATCATCTTCAGGTGCTAGGGAAAAAATGGAAAAGAAAACAAAAAGTCGTTCCACAGATGTGGGTTCAAGAGCAGATGGTCGTAAATTTGTTCAGTCCAGTGGGAGAATAAGACAGCCCTCAGTAGACTTAACAGATGATGACCAAACCTCTAGTGTACCTCATTCTGCCATCTCTGATATTATGTCATCTGATCAAGAAACTTACTCTTGTAAACCTCATGGACGGACTCCACTTACCTCAGCTGATGAGCATGTACATTCCAAACTGGAAGGAAGTAAAGTAACGAAATCTAAGACTTCTCCGGTGGTATCTGGTTCATCTAGTAAATCAACCACCCTTCCAAGGCCACGACCTACCAGGACTTCCCTCTTGCGCAGAGCACGACTTGGTGAAGCTTCAGACAGTGAACTTGCTGATGCTGACAAAGCATCTGTTGCTTCTGAAGTATCCACAACAAGTTCTACATCAAAACCTCCCACAGGAAGGCGTAACATCTCTCGGATTGATTTATTGGCTCAGCCTCGTAGAACACGACTTGGCTCACTGTCAGCTCGTAGTGACTCTGAAGCAACAATTTCTAGAAGTAGTGCCTCTTCGAGGACCGCAGAAGCCATCATTAGAAGTGGAGCCAGACTAGTACCATCAGATAAATTTTCTCCTAGAATTAGAGCTAACAGTATCTCTCGACTCTCAGACTCCAAGGTCAAAAGTATGACCTCAGCTCATGGCTCTGCTTCAGGTAAATTGGATCCAGATTTCTAATAGCATTAGTAATTCTTTTTTTAATAATTAAACTAATTTAGTAAATTCAAGATGGAGGCGCTTTCCTACTGATTATGCTTCCACCTCAGAAGATGAATTTGGATCAAACCGTAATTCCCCTAAACATACCCGTCTACGTACTTCTCCAGCCCTGAAAACCACTCGCTTGCAGAGCGCTGGATCAGCAATGCCTACTAGTTCTTCATTCAAACACCGGATTAAAGAGCAGGAAGACTACATCCGAGATTGGACTGCTCATCGAGAAGAGATAGCCAGGTTGGTTTTCAGGACTTATCTTTAAGAATTCAGGATTAAACTTCTTTTCTAAAATTATTACCAGGATCAGCCAAGATCTTGCTCTCATTGCTCGGGAGATCAACGATGTAGCAGGAGAGATAGATTCAGTGACTTCATCAGGCACTGCCCCTAGTACCACAGTAAGCACTGCTGCCACCACCCCTGGCTCTGCCATAGACACTAGAGAAGAGGTAGGAGATCTTCATGGAGAAATGCATAAGGTTCTTTCTTTTCTTTATTTCTTTTGCTTTTAGTTCTCATAAAGGTTTGCTTTCGTCCCATTAGTTGGTTGATCGTGTTTTTGATGAAAGCCTCAACTTCCGAAAGATTCCTCCATTAGTTCATTCCAAAACACCAGAAGGAAACAACGGTCGATCTGGTGATCCAAGACCTCAAGCAGCAGAGCCTCCCGATCACTTAACAATTACAAGGCGGAGAACCTGGAGCAGGGATGAAGTAAGTAAACTATAAATTTTAACATGTGGCAGTTAATATCTACTTTTTTCTTTGGCTGTTTCAGGTCATGGGAGATAATCTGCTGCTGTCATCCGTCTTTCAGTTCTCTAAGAAGATAAGACAATCTATAGATAAGACAGCTGGAAAGATCAGGTACATGTACATATAGCTTTAACTTTAATATCAAAGTTATATGCTTATGTTTTTTGATTTATAGAATATTATTTAAAGACAAAGATCGGAATTGGGATGACATAGAAAGCAAATTAAGAGCCGAAAGTGAAGTCCCTATTGTGAAAACCTCAAGCATGGTATAGTAATTTTTCTTGAAGATTAAAACATTTAGGCTAATTTTTGTTATTGCTTTCCCTGCAGGAGATTTCTTCTATCTTACAGGAACTGAAAAGAGTAGAAAAGCAGCTGCAAGGTAAATTTACTACTGAATTAAGTATAAAGAGCATCTAAAATTATTTCCTTTTCCCGCCCTTTAGCAATCAATGCTATGATTGATCCTGATGGAACTTTGGAGGCTCTGAACAACATGGGATTTCCCAGTGCTATGTTGCCATCTCCACCGAAACAGAAGTCCAGCCCTGTGAATAACCACCACAGCCCGGGTCAGACACCAACACTTGGCCAACCAGAAGCTAGGGCTCTTCATCCTGCTGCTGTTTCAGCCGCAGCTGAATTTGAGAATGCTGAATCTGAGGCTGATTTCAGTATACATTTCAATAGATTCAACCCCGATGGGGAAGAGGAAGATGTTACAGTACAAGAATGACTTTCTCTTGATTGTTGAAAAATCATTACCTGTGGAATGGCTAGGAATATTGGAAGCAGCATAGTGTTGATGTACGCAAAACAAGACAGCTTGGTCAGCTACAATCTTGGAATCCCTGTCTTCTTAATTTTATTTATTTATTTTTGACGTATAATGTAGTATATCAATCCTTTCAAACTATTTAGATAACCACTTGATGCACAAATAGGAAAAAGCAGATTGTGGCAGTGTCGCCTTTTGTGGTTTTATGATTTTCAAATTGAATTTAATGATTACACCCTTTCCCTTCATAGATCTTTTTTCTTTTTTTTAAGCCATGCTGTGACCTACAAGCAAACTAAATAGCCAACATTTCTGAACCCCTAAGTCTCCTGTGCCAAGCTGCTCCCTGAAATGGACTTCTTCATCTGTACAGATTTGTTAAACCATTCTATTTGCTTCTTAATAATAGGATTTATATTAGTACTCATTACCATTGGACACAATGACATAAGTACTCTCCACAGTAAAGCAGACCTTTCACAACAGTCACTCTGTGTCCTAAAATTTTCCAACATAGATGTGATTTATATAACTTTGTTGATACGTAAATTGTCTTGGGGTTTACGGAAATTAACTATTATGTTTGCACTAAGATTTGCTGGGAGTGGTAGGTGGACATATCTATATATCAATAAGGACTAACCGTCTTTTTTGTACATAGGAGATTGATAATACTGTATTTGTTTTAAGCCCACAGTGTTTTACTCCACTTTCAAAAAGATCAATTTGGCACTTTTTTTCATTTTTTTTAATGGAAATAAGATTTGGTCTCTCATTTTAGGTTAAATGATAACTAGAAAGATTAAACTAGACAGATAGTTTAGGTGGAGTATATTTTTAAAACTCAGAACATGTATATTGGTCCTGTGTTACCAAGTTTATATGTGACAGTTGAAAAAGAAATTCCCTTGAAATGATCATGAGGTTAAAATTTTCTTCATTAGGGGACTTGGAGAACCAGTAGTCGTAAGATTAGTTGATAGTTTCACTCCCAAGCAATGAATTGCTTCTGTGTGTTTCCCTGTAGGACTCAATAGTAAATGCTGTCTGTCTTACACATTTATAAGGACCCTGCAAGACGACGACAAAGGCCTTTGGCCTGTGCTACTAAACAAGAAGCCTATGAAAAATTTCTTCTTTAAACTTGTTTTTTCTCTTTCCAGTAAGTTCACATTTGGATAATTTTAAAAAGAAAAGTAATTACCTTTGTGTTTCCAGAACACTATAATTGGGGTGTATCTTAATTCAGTTAAATATTATTAGTAGACCTGGATTTTCCCCCTTGACCCCATCAGTCTATAAAGGTTAAACTGCAACTTTTATGAAATGGTCTTTAATATTTCCACAATAATCCTGTGCTATATTTGTTTTAAGAAACAAAGTAACTCTATACACTTCAAGACTTTACAGGATTTTTTAAATCCTGTATTGTTGGATCAATTAATAAAGATGCAAAAAAACTTTATAGAGATGTAAAAACAAAACTATAATGGATCTCCTATTTTTCTTTAAATACAAAAAAAAAAAGGTAAATGAACTATTCTCCTTGTAAAGCTAAATTCCCCATTCTGTCTAATAAAGGAAGACTGAAAAAAGGTTTTAAAGAACATAAATGGAAAGATACAAATGCTTTGAAGGAATAAACGAAATGTTAAAACAGGGTCAATCCATTTGAAGAAAAAGTTGGACAAAATAATCAGCATTGCTCCCTCTTTTATTTAATATTTGGGTACTGATTATATCCACATGGAAGTAGAAGGTAAGGAGTTTAGGAAAATACTAGAATCTACTCTGCTTACATTCTTGTTTAAGTGTTTACACAGTTTGGTTCAATTATAAACATTTGGCCTTTTACTATGTTATTTTTATTTTGTATGAATACATTATCCTCCTTATTTATTTTTGTTACATTTATTACTTATGTTATTTTGTTATGCATTTACAACTCCATTTTTAAATAAAGTGTTTCTGGAACTTTATACAATGATTGTATATTTTATTTCTTTTACCA